AACTGGTAGAGCCGGGCCATCGGGCTGGGCACCTCCCCGCGGCGCCCGCAGCGCGGAGTCCACTGACCGGCTCAAAGGTCTGGGAATCTCGGGGCGGCCGCGAGCCGGCCTCGGGGACTGGGGTGGGGGCGGTGCTGGGAACAGAGGCTAGGCCTGGGCCCAAGGGGAAGGCAGCCGGGGATGGAGCGGACAGACCGCTGGTGCTCTTGATAGATTCTCGCAGCACTTGCGTCCCCAGGGCAGCCCCAGGATGGGTGCTGGGCAGGGTGGTGCCCAGCCTGGCACCGCGGCTTCCTGCCTGGATTGGCTCCTGGCTCCAGAGCTAGAGGCTCAGGAAATCCCACAGGGGTCTGTCTGCAAGGGCACTTCCTTGCCCAGCGGAGGGGCTGTGGATGGGAGGCCTGTCACCCCGGCTGTCTGTCGGGCAGCATCAGGAATCTGGGGGTGGGTGTGTCCAGCTTGACAGATGAACCCTGGCCTCCTTGCCCTGGCAGCCGGCCCCTGGGGGAGGTGGGGAGCCCGGTCTTGCCCGTGTGATCCACTTTGCCAAGAACGAGGTGGGCAGCTAGGAGGCCCATGTGAAGACTCGGCCTCACCCCACCAGTCCTTCACCTGGCCAGTGACTTACACAGTCTGTACTGGTGCCAGCCTGTTCCTTGACCCGTCACTCCTGCTTCCTGAGCCCTGCTCTCCCTAGGCCACTCACCAGCCCTCCCCCAGAGTGGAGAGGAAGTACCGTGTGCTGTGGGTTTTGGGGACAGGAAGCAAGCGCTAGTGGGACTGAGCCCTGATGGTGGAGGAGGGGAGACTGAGGGGGTGCTGGCATCCCCTCCACTTGCCAGCCCCTGCCCCCCATGCTCCAGCAAGCCCCCTGCCTGGCAGCCTGGGCAGCCCCCTCCTGGGAGTCGCTCCCTGGGCTGAAGACTAAGGAAGGGAGAACCCAGAAGCATGGCTTCCCAGGGTGGGGGGAAGTGAAACCGGGCTGAGGGAGGGAGTTAGCCACTTCCTCTACCCACCCCAAAGCCCCTGAGTAGCTGCTCCGGGAGCTGTGGTGCCCTCTCCTTCTCCCTTTGGCTCCTCTCCTGCTGCCTTACAGTGCCCCCAGAGCCGGCTAGGGGCATGGACTTCACCTCCTGGTCCTCTCTTCCTCAGGTATGGCGTTGACGGTGGATGTGGCCGGGCCAGCGCCCTGGGGCTTCCGTATCACAGGGGGCAGGGATTTCCACACGCCCATCATGGTGACTAAGGTAAGGATGGTGGCTCAAAGAGATGAGAAGGTGGTCTGAGCATGCCAGCTCCTCATCCCTACAGGTGGCCGAGCGGGGCAAAGCCAAGGACGCTGACCTCCGGCCTGGAGACATAATCGTGGCCATCAACGGGGAAAGCGCGGAGGGCATGCTGCATGCCGAGGCCCAGAGCAAGATCCGCCAGAGCCCCTCGCCCCTGCGGCTGCAGCTGGACCGGTAGGGCCTCCCGCTCTGCAGAGCCTGTGGCATGTGACATTCCCTCCCTCTGTTGCCTTCTCAGGTCTCAGGCTACGTCTCCAGGGCAGACCAATGGGGACAGCTCCTTGGAAGTGCTGGCGACTCGCTTCCAGGTAAGCTGGTGCCCTCCCCTGACAGCCTCAGCTGCCTTTCCTGACACAGTCACTCTCTCCACAGGGCTCCGTGAGGACATACACTGAGAGTCAGTCCTCCTTAAGGTCCTCCTACTCCAGCCCAACCTCCCTCAGCCCGAGGGCCGGCAGCCCCTTCTCACCACCACCCTCTAGCAGCTCCCTCACTGGAGAGGCAGCCATCAGCCGCAGGTGAGTGTGCCTGTGAGTGGGTACCCTGGTCGCCTGGCACACACTGTCCCTTTCCCACTTTCAGCTTCCAGAGTCTGGCATGTTCCCCGGGCCTCCCCGCTGCTGACCGCCTGTCCTACTCAGGCCGCCCTGGAAGCCGACAGGTGAGGCTCCCTGGGGGAGGACAGGCTGGAGGCTGACTCCTCCCCGGCTGCCTCCTCCCAACAGGCCGGCCTCGGCCGCGCTGGCGACTCGGCGGTGCTGGTGCTGCCGCCTTCCCCGGGCCCTCGTTCCTCCAGGCCCAGGTACCAGCAGGCCCCGGAGGGTCGGGTTGGGGACCCTCATTCCTGGCTGCCTCCCACCCTGCAGCATGGACTCGGAAGGGGGAAGCCTCCTCCTGGACGAGGACTCGGAAGTCTTCAAGATGCTGCAGGAAAATCGCGAGGGACGGGCGGCCCCCCGACAGTCCAGCTCCTTTCGGCTCTTGCAGGAAGCCCTGGAGGCTGAGGAGAGAGGTGAGGGTCTGGGGGGCTGGGGAGGGGAAGGATCTCACCACATGTCTGTCTGCCCTGCCCCCAGGTGGCACGCCAGCCTTCTTGCCCAGCTCACTGAGCCCCCAGTCCTCCCTGCCCGCCTCCAGGGCCCTGGCCACCCCTCCCAAGCTCCACACTTGTGAGAAGTGCAGTACCAGCATCGCGTGAGTGTGGAGGGGGGTGGGGGACCTGAGCCGCTCTGAGCTAAAGCCTCTCCCTCCCCTTCAGGAACCAGGCTGTGCGCATCCAGGAGGGCCGGTACCGCCACCCCGGCTGCTACACCTGTGCCGACTGTGGGCTGAACCTGAAGATGCGCGGGCACTTCTGGGTGGGTGACGAGCTGTACTGTGAGAAGCATGCTTAACCTTTTTGTAAAGATGCCCGTTTTACAGGAGGACGCTTGTGCTATGGAGGGAATGAGATTGTCACTGGAAGCTTTGGAGGGGATGGTGGAGGGCGCCAAGCGGAGGGACAGGAGGAAGACCAGGAGACCCATCCAGCCAAGCTGGTGAGACAACCTCTGATCCTGAGGACCGGCCGCCCACCAAGGGTTGGGCCCCCGGGGCCAGGTTGATCTACCGACACCTTCCACTTCTTTCCTGGGAGAGACTGCTGGCTTCATTGGTGATTGATTTGGAGGGGGGAAAAAGGGCAGGGTGGCTCAGGCTTTAGGCCCAGGTACTGGGGAGGCCTGAGGAGCCCTCCTGGAGCTCAGGAGGCCGAGGCTGCCTTAAGCTGTGATCATGCCACTGCATTCCAGCCTGGGAGAGAGAGAGGACCTGTCTGTTGAAAAAAACACAAAAACAAATGAATGCATGTGGCCAGTGCCAGGTGAGCTGCCCTGGGGGTTCACTGGAGTTGAGGCAGGGGACAGTAGTCTCCCCTGCCAGCCTAGGATTTTGGGCGTCATTCACCCACTACCCCTAGTGCTAGTCCCAGAGGATGCTGCGGAGGGGGCAGCCTCAGCTCTCTTTTCAGAGAAGATCAAAGCTGGGCTTCCCAGGGTGCCTGGCTGGTCCCTGCCGGCAGCTTTGTGCTCTCCGGCTCTTTGTGAAAGGAATCTTGGCGCAGATGTTTGTGTTGCCTCCTCAGGCACCTGTAGATATAATTTACACCATGATATCATTGTCTCACCTTTTGCCTGGGTGGCTGCCTGAGAAAGGTCTTTCTTTTTATAGAAAAGATCAAGGCTGTCTGGCGCGGGACTCCATGAGCCCCAGGCGCTGGTCAGAAACGGGGTAGTCTCTTTGGCGCCACCTAGTGTCCAGTTTGGCCCATGGCGGGGCCCATTCACGGGGCAACACTGGGCTTCTGGGCACAGCGGGAATACAGAAAGATACAGCACTCCTCATGCCTTCCTGGAGGTAGAAGGCCAGTGGCAGCGACTGAGCTGGCATGAATGAATAAGAGGATGTGGCACTGAGCGCCAAGGGCTACCTTGGAACGCACCGAGGAGCGTCCCGTGAGTTCAAAGCAGTGGCCGTGATGCAAAAGGAGGGCTGGGTCTTGGAGACGTGGAGAAGAGGAATGCTGAGTGATGGGGTGGCTGCTGGGGGGATGCTTAGCTCAGAGCAGTGGCTGATGGGGACACTGAGATAAGATCGGAGGGGAGCTGTCAATGCCAGAAGTGGTTTGAACTTCCCCTTGAGGCTCTAGGGACATTTTGTTTTGAGACATGGTCTTGCTCTATTGCCCAGGCTGGAGTGCAGTGGTACAATCTTAGCTCACTGCAGCCTCCACCTCCCAGGCTCAAGAGATCCTCCCACAGCCTCCCAGGTAGCTGGGACTACAGGCGTGCACCACCACACCCAGCTAATTTTTAAGTTTTTTTTTTTTTTTAAGAGATGGGGTCTCACTATGTTGCCCAGGCTGGTCTCGAACTTCGGGCCCCAAGCCATCCTCCCACCTTGGCTTTCCAAAGTGTTGGGATTACAAGCGTGAGCTAACCTTGCCCAGCCTCTGGGAACACTTGGAAGGTTTTAAGCAGAGAAGTGACAGGTTGGAAAAGATGGTTTGGATTATTGATATGGACAGATTCCCACCTGTATGTAGCACGCCATGCTGGGCCAGCAGTGTCATAGGAGTGGAGGGGGATAAGTGGGGACTGGGGACATGTGAAATGATGGGCATTCCAGTGAGGCATCGAATGCCTTCTGAGGGCTTTGTAGGTTCCAGCTCAAATCCCCCTCTGGCTCTTGTTCTTTGGTGTGGCAGCCATCTCTCCTCCCAGGGGTCCTGAGGGTTTCAGCACCAGGGTTCTCTGCAGCCACACAATCAGCCCGGCTCGGGAGCAAACTCCCCTGGAAGAACGGAGTTATGAGTTGGTCAGCAGAGGAGGCTGGGGACAGGCAGTTTTTGGTCTTTTACCTCTGATCTTGTCCCCAACCTAAGCCAGCTAGCTGCGTGCTCCCACTCCCTCTGCCGCACGCCGCCCGTCTATGTTCCCGGACTTTGTCCAGTGCAGTGCCCTCTTCCCTTCCTGCACTGAGGAGATTAACTGAAGTGACAGATTAGAGTTAGAAGTGGCCCAAAGGAGCATCTGGTACAACCCCCTTTGGTTAGAGAAGGGAAAGTGACTTTTCCAAAGCTGCACAGCTAGACAGTCATAATGGCTAAGCTCTGGGGGTGCTTTTGATGTGCTAGGGATACTTCCAATGCTTTAACTCACTTAATCCTCACAACCCGAGATAGGTACTGTTACCATCCTCTCTGCAGACGAGGAAACCGAGGACCAGGAGGTTCAGTAAATGGTCCAAGTACTCCTAGCTAGTAAGGAATGGATCTACAGCCTGCCTCCCAGGTTTCTGGCTTGTGGGGGGCAGAGTTTGTCCCTCTGTCATCAGAGGCAGCCTTCCAGGCACAGCTCTGGTCACCTCTGGTCACAACTGGAGGTCACCACAGCCCTCCCCAGCGCTCTGTAGGCTCTCAGCTTTGTGCTTCCTCCCACGGGTACTAGCTCCAGCTGAGCTTGCAGGAAACCCACTTCCTGAAGCCAGGACTTCCCCATGGGAAGTGCAGGGGCCACTGGGCAGCCTGAGGGCTGACCCTGCTCAGGACACTGTCTGTCTCAGGAACTCATGGCAGTGGTTTACCTTGTCAGGAGTGCATGGACGGGCTGCCCCTCCCATTCCTTCAAGCATCACTCAGAGAGCCCTGGCCTGGCTCTAGGCTTGGGACTGCGGCTGCCACAGGAAGGGGGCATCCCCCTACTTTGGGTGTTGGGTCAGATCCTGCCCCCGTGCCCGCCAGGGCTCAGGTTCCTCTGAGCTGGTCCTGGGCCAGGACGCATCTGCATGGCGGTGGTGGGGAGGAGGGGTGCGCCATGGCCTGGAGGGGAGTGTGTGTTGGGGTGTGTGTGTGGAGGTTCTTTTGAGTCACACACAAAGCATTGTGCTGAGACACTGCATTCCTGCTGGCTGGGCTTCCTGTTTCCAGATGCATTCCTGTCCCAGAGTCACCACAGAGACTGTTTGGAATCCCGCCCCACATTCTCCAAATTCAGGGCGCGATCTGGCAAAGGCTCCCTCCCCCACCCTCTTACTTTGGAGGGAGTCTGGGCTCCCTCCTACCCAGGGAGGGCTGGCAGGGCTCTGGCACGGCCGGGGTGTGATTCCACACATCTTCTTGGTCTTGCATAAGGCAGTTCCTGGAGACCCAGCACTCTGGTTCTCTCTCTGCCTGTGAGAAGCGGAATGGGTACTGTCTAGGAGGACTGGGCAGGGTGGGGGCAACCCAGAGGACCCATGGCTAGCAGGGAAGGGCCTGGGCTTGAATGTGACTCTGTTGAGACATGGCCAGCAATTCTGGCACTTGGCTGTCATTCGGCTGGCCTGCGCAGAGATTGGCTGTGGGCCTCAGTTTCCCCATTTTATAAAGTTTTAAAATCTGATAGTTTGTGGCTCTCTGATAAAGGCTCCTGCA